ATAAATTGCTTTTAAAATTAATATGACCCACTATATTATGCATAACCTGAGAGCAGAGATGTGTCCTCTTTATGATTGTATTTCCAAGGGACTAAGCAGAGGACCCAGCATAACTCAGTACAATTTGGAGGAATTGTTGGGTTGACTTATTTACAAAACAGAGATAACAGATGCCTCTTTTGACTACATCACAAAACAACTAGAGGCACAAATAATATCATAGATGTGAAAACTTTTAGAAAATATAATGCCATATAAACACAAGGTGACACCATGCTTGATTATATGTACACATTACAATTTTGTTCTGATTATCATTGCATTGTTGATTTTATGTTCCCTGAGAAAGTTCCCACATTAGATATTCATGCTGAGTAGTCGACACTTGCTGATACACTTTGAGACTGAGTCACAAACAAAGTTCAGGGTCGGCATTAGATAAAATTGTCTTCAGTGGTTTCTGCTCCTACTTTTCCCAATTTTTACTCATCTTCTATTTTGACAGTCTTACCAGGGTCAAATGCATTTATACAATTCCTCTTTTTGTAGGGGTATACTTTTTATACTAACATGCTGATATGTTCCTAACAAGTTCTTAAGAATTGGAACTTGTACCTAACAAGTTCTTAAGAATTGGAACTTGTATTTTATAAGAGAAAGAAGAGAGCAATGATGAACCTGAAAAATGAATCCTGTTTTGATATTGTACTATAATTATGTAAGATATGACCCCTGACAGAACCTGGGGACAGGGACCTGTCTGTACTCTCTTTGTGACTTACTGTGACTCTATAATTATTTCAAAATCAGAAGTTAAATCTCTCATAATGGTAGATCTGCATATGCCCTGGGCCAGCATACTTTTGTATCTGATGGGCTTTTGATCTGTTTTTTGGTCCTCATCAAAGCAAATGTCTGAGATCAGCAAGGAGGAAGAGGTGAAAGGAAGGCCACAGGATGGGCTGTCAGCGCTGGGCGTAGGCTCCCTCCGCCCACTTCAGCCTCTGCCTCATCTTATGCTCTCAGTGAGGACTTCTCTGCTCCATGCATGCACCACCTTTCACTTATTATTTATATTTTTACATCTTTATTTTAGTTTCTGCCTCCTCCACATAGAATGTAAGTTCTATCATGGCAATATTTTTTTTTTTTTGTATTATTGTATCCTCATTGCCTACAGCTGAGTTAGGCACAGAGAATGCATGCAGCACATGTTTGTTGAATGAATGACTCCTTGTAGAAAATGAAAGCCCGAAAATAAGCCGACTGGTTCCCCGAGAGAGAAGAAACTCAAATCTGCCCATCCTCATAAAGGAGCAAACCTGTCTTTTAAGCTAAGGCCTTTTTCCTGTGTTCATACTTCAGAAAAAGAAGACACGACTGATAACATCTGAGAGGAAGGAAACTGCATTGTGCTGGGGATCTGCATGTCACATTATAAAAAGCAATTTTTTTTTTTAATAGAACCAGCCTTTCAAACAGTTTCCAGAGATGGATTATCCTACTTTACTTTTGGCTCTTCTTCATGTATACAGAGGTAAAGATGATCTTTATATTTTCATTTAAAAGGCTAACAATTAATGTGATGTTGTATATTTCAGCTCTATGTGAAGAGGTGCTTTGGCATACATCAGTTCCCTTTGCCGAGAACATGTCTCTAGAATGTGTGTATCCATCAATGGGCATCTTAACACAGGTGGAGTGGTTCAAGATCGGGACCCAGCAGGATTCCATAGCCATTTTCAGCCCTACTCATGGCATGGTCATAAGGAAGCCCTATGCTGAGAGGGTTTACTTTTTGAATTCAACGATGGCTTCCAATAACATGACTCTTTTCTTTCGGAATGCCTCTGAAGATGATGTTGGCTACTATTCCTGCTCTCTTTACACTTACCCACAGGGAACTTGGCAGAAGGTGATACAGGTGGTTCAGTCAGGTAAGGGCAAGTTTTTTTTTTTTTTAAATCCCCCTGTATCTAATCATTTGCTTCTTCTTTTCAGATAGTTTTGAGGCAGCTGTGCCATCAAATAGCCACATTGTTTCGGAACCTGGAAAGAATGTCACACTCACTTGTCAGCCTCAGATGACGTGGCCTGTGCAGGCAGTGAGGTGGGAAAAGATCCAGCCCCGTCAGATCGACCTCTTAACTTACTGCAACTTGGTCCATGGCAGAAATTTCACCTCCAAGTTCCCAAGACAAATAGTGAGCAACTGCAGCCACGGAAGGTGGAGCGTCATCGTCATCCCCGATGTCACAGTCTCAGACTCGGGGCTTTACCGCTGCTACTTGCAGGCCAGCGCAGGAGAAAACGAAACCTTCGTGATGAGATTGACTGTAGCCGAGGGTGAGTGAGCACCAGACATCTTCTGGTATCAACTAATTCCTACAATATTTTTTTTCTCTCCTAGGTAAAACCGATAACCAATATACCCTCTTTGTGGCTGGAGGGACAGTTTTATTGTTGTTGTTTGTTATCTCAATTACCACCATCATTGTCATTTTCCTTAACAGGTGAGTAGTGCAACTTATGCTGAATCTTATTCTCTTTATATCCTTTATTGAATATGCATTCCAGAAGGAGAAGGAGAGAGAGAAGAGATCTATTTACAGAGTCCTGGGATACACAGAAGGTAAGTTTATACGGAACTGTCATTTTTTTCTTTTATTGACACTCTCTGCTGTTTGTCTTTCTAGGCACCCAATAACTATAGAAGTCCCATCTCTACCAGTCAACCTACCAATCAATCCATGGATGATACAAGAGAGGATATTTATGTCAACTATCCAACCTTCTCTCGCAGACCAAAGACTAGAGTTTAAGCTTATTCTTGACATGAGTGCATTAGTAATGACTCTTATGTACTCATGCATGGATCTTTATGCAATTTTTTTCCACTACCCAAGGTCTACCTTAGATACTAGTTGTCTGAATTGAGTTACTTTGATAGGAAAAATACTTCATTACCTAAAATCATTTTTCATAGAACTGTTTCAGAAAACCTGACTCTAACTGGTTTATATACAAAAGAAAACTTACTGTATCATATAACAGAATGATCCAGGGGAGATTAAGCTTTGGGCAAGGGCTATTTACCAGGGCTTAAATGTTGTGTCTAGAATTAAGTATGGGCATAAACTGGCTTCTGAATCCCTTTCCAGAGTGTTGGATCCATTTCCCTGGTCTTGGCCTCACTCTCATGCAGGCTTTCCTCTTGTGTTGGCAAGATGGCTGCCAACTCTTGGCAATTCATACATCCTTGTTTCTGTCTGGTAGAGAGTTTGCTTCTCAAATGGAGCAAACAAATTTGATTATTTTTTCATTGTTAAATAGGCAACATGACCAGAAAGGATGGAATGGCTTAAGTAAACTAAGGGTTCACTTCTAGAGCTGAGAAGCAGGGTCAAAGCACAATACTGGGCAATTCAGAGCATGGTTAGAAGAGGAAAGGGGAGTCTCAAAGCTGGAGAGTTTACCAACAAATATTGACTGCAGTGATTAACCAAGACATTTTTGTTAACTAAAAAGTGAAATATGGGATGGATTCTAGAAATGGGGTATCTCTGTCCATACTTCTAGAATCCACTCTATCAGCATAGTCCAGAAGAATACCTGGCAGTAGAAGAAATGAATATTCAAGAGGAAGATAAATGCGAGAGGGCAATCCTTTACTATTCTCATATTTATTTATCTCTCATTCTGTATAGAATTCTTGCCGCCATCCCAGGTCTAGCCTTAGGAGCAAATGTAGTAGATAGTCGAATAATAAATAACTTAATGTTTTGGACATATTTTGTCTACTTTTGAGAATTATTTTTAATATGTAAATTCTCTCAAAAGGGTCAGGCACCTAGTTATTATTTTTTAATGATTATGTGAAAGTTGAATATAATATACCACTAAAAGTGACAGTTGAAAGTGGTGGCATAGGACGGTAGGGTAGAAATTTGGGAGGGAAAAAAGAAATTGGGAGGGTACAGGCAACAGGAGAAAGGAATCAAACCACAGAAAAATACAAAGGGAAACTTCTGCTTCACTATTCAGACAAAGACAGCCCTAATGACATCACCAACAGTCAAAGCAATTAGAGACCATACCTAATATTGTTTAAATTCTAGATGTAGGCTAACAATGAAAAGTATTTGCCAAACTGAATAAAACTGTCATGGTTACCTTGAAAGGACAATGGTTATTGTTAAATATAGTGATCATTCATGTCTAAAAGATTCATTATTTATCTCTAAAGATTTCTAAAGACCACCATCTAGAAAAGATTCATTATGAAGGCTGTATTTAAATATCAAAGTTGTGGACTTCATGATAATCTTAAATAAAGCAAATCCAAATTCTCCTGTTGCCTAGACAGATTCTAAGATGTAATTTACACTTTTAAGCTAATTAGTGAGTATTTTATGATTTTAGCCTTAAACACCATGTATGCCAAATAATGCACTTGTTTTGTGAATTACAGAAATGGTAAGTGCCCACATTTCTGTGAATTATAAAATTTGTGAGTTTCTTTTAACCCTTTTCAGGAGTGAAAAAATAAAAACGACCATTTCCTGGTTGTGCTTAAGTATATGCAAGAAGGGTAAACTCTCATTTTTATTATGTTTGCTTAAAGATCTTTTTATACCTGGATTCATGAAATGTTTCCACAAATATATTAGTGTAACAAACTTGAAAGGCAGTTTACAAGAAAGCACTCTACTATCAGATCAATCAAAGATTCTGTGAGTGAATTTATTGGTTTGCATGGTGAAGCAAGCTTAGCATCAATTAAAAGGTAAATAATTTCTTTTCTGAATGGTAAAGACAATCAAAATATTACTTTCTGGAAAACTCCAATAACCAAATTCTCAATGATTAGTGTATGTGAGCAGGAAAACATTTTTACAGTTGTAGTATGGGGAAATATAAATCCAATTTTAAGAGAGAAAATTATGACTGGGTGTGGAAGGGACAGTATAGTCAGATACCATTGTCATGGTGGTTTTTACTGGGAACTTCATGAAAGACTTTTGTAGCAAACCACTGCAGTATTGCAAAGCCTCCAGAACATTTGGAACTTGTCTCTTTTTCCTTGTGTGTGTTTGTGTTTTTGGTCTCTCATTCAAAATATTGATGAGAACTATTTACTCTGTCCTTTCTTCTCTATATATTCTTCCTCTACAGAGTGTAGGGTTTTTTCAGGAATTTGGAGCCATCTGAAGTCCTCCCAAAAATTCTCTGACGTCTTCTGATGCTCCTGTTATACCCTCAGGGGTAATGCTTGTGAAATTCCATTCATTCATTTTCTTTCTCTGGACATCTTTACTTACCAAAGCACTTTCATTGTCATCTTTTTAACATCATTCTTAATTCGTGATAGTTTTGGGACTCTCCCTAGTGTATGTTTCTCCCCCTCTACTCTTTTGCACCTATGATTCTGATTGTTACTAAGAAAGCAGATGAAAAACAGATCCACAGAATAAACGATCAGAATTCCAGTAAATTCTATTTTAAATACAGATACTTTTTACAAGTTGCTGCTTTGGAAGCAAAATGCTTCTTAAGTTTTACATATATATATATATATATACATATATATATACACATATAATTTATATCGATGGATAATACATTAAGAATCTATGCTTCCTTTGAATGCCATTAATATTTATGTTAAAGTAACCAATGAAAGGAAATTACTTTGTTATAATAAGATAGGAAGACTTGTTAATGGAGTACACAGTTTTGTCAGGGAAAGAACACATCTTATTGAACTATGATGACTATGCATTGACTATATTATTATAAGAGATACCTTCAAACTTTATTTAAAGAACTTTAGGTATAATATGTTGAGAAAATAAAATAGAAATTTCATTTACTTGTAATCATGCTTAAAATGGGAGGCAGGTAGGTGAAGATATAATTTTTAGTAAAAACTCCAATTTATGTTTTAAGTAATTCAGTGTATTACTAAAATACTATATATATAAACTTAAAATACATGGGTTATCAATTTAAAAGACAAAGTAAGTAAAAATACTTTTAGTAGGCATTCGTGGATTGTGAACATCCAAGTTATATTGGTTTGTATAGAATGGCATTAAGTAAAAATTACAGCTGTATAACAGTAGTTTTCTAAATTGAGAGAGTCCACATTGTAATTAGAGATCACTGTGACCAAAATGCTTCTCCTTGATTTATAATGATGTACTGTATTTTGTACTGCTTATATGAAATTTCAGCAAGATTGACGATATTATAAAGATGCTTATAAAGTGTAAGTGGAGACGCTAAATTGTGAGTACAAAGTTTCTTTTTCACAACAGTGATAAGAAAATATCTTTAAAAAATATAAGACAATATAAACATGTCATCATTAGTTTAGCTACTATTAAAATGTAACATCTAGAAAGTACTGATCTCCACCTTCAGACTTCTGTATAAGTATATTTTTTCACTGATCTGTTCATTAGAGTTCTTCCAGCCAAGACTCTGGGCTCTTAAAACATGTATCTGAAAACTAAAAACAAGTTAATTTTTTTAAAAGCTTCTCTATTTCTAGTGATTCAATAGGTAGAAAAATAGCTTCTAGAATTAACTGCAATGCTTTCTAAGGAAATTTTATAAATCCTCAAGGTCGGTTTACACATATTTTTCCAGATTCAGAGCACTAACTATCTTGTAAGATGTAAGAAAAGGTCCATTTGGAAGTATGAGTAATAAATGTCTGGGATAATTCTGGTTTATTTCGTATTATCCTTGTTAGAATAAGTTATATGGTCAACCTGTTCAGAACACTTTTTCTAGTGTTAGTGTGTACTTTTGGATTTTTGGTTCTTGTAGGGTATAGAAATATTTTCCTTTGTCTTGTATTCTGTTGTTTTGAATGAATAAAACACAATGTTTCACGATCACTACTTTCATTTGCCATGGAGAAATAGCAGGGAAAAATTTCTACAGAATAAAATTAACTGATGAATTACATGCAGAAAAAATTCAAATCAATGATACATTGTAATTTTTATCTCAATGCAATGTTCTTTGTATTTTATTTTATTATTATTTTTTTGAGACGGAGTTTCACTTTTGTTGCCCGGGCTGGAGTGCAATGGCACAATCTCGGCTCACCACAACCTCTGCCTCCCGGATTCAAGTGATTCTCCTGCCTCAGCCTCCTGAATAGCTGGGATTACAGGCATATGCCAACATGCCTGGCTAATTTTGTATTTTTAGTGGAGACGGGGTTTCTCCACGTTGGTCAGACTTGTCTTGAACTCTGGACCTCAGGTGATCCACCTGCCTCAGCCTCCTAAATTGCTGGGATTACAGGCATGAGCGACCACTCCTGGCCTTGTTCTTTGTATTTTATAAGTGCATGTAGTGCAAAGGGTCAAAGGGCTTTACAGGTTTTTTGTTTGTTTGTTTTTGTTTTTCCCGAAACATAGTAGTCCCTTGCCCTTCCTCATTTTTGTTACCTTGAGACAACAAATTTTACTACTTCTAACTCATTATTTTATTTATGTTCACTTTTCTGAATAGCATGCTTATGACACTAATACTTTTTTTTTCAATTTTAGACATTCATTATTCATTTAGATGTCTTTCTCTCCCCAAACTCACCACATAAAATACTCTTCTCATGTCTCTTTCAGAAATATTTGTATTAAAATATGATTATATCAATATTTGGCATTTATTTCTTATGACCTTGCCAGTACTCTTAGTTAAACTACATGGTAAAAATGATTTTGCTTTCCCTCCTACATAACTTTTTTTCCACCTAGAGCTAATAATTGTCATTCTGGGGACTGACTTTTTCTGTATTTACCATAAATTGACCTGAAACTCCCCTGTGATGCAGCAGGAATTCTACCAACGTCAACTTCCTTAGAAAGACTCCATTAGAAGCTTGACTTGGGGCTAGAAGGAGAGGCACACAACTGCCATCCTGGTGTCTCCCTTCATCCAGAAAAAGGGGGAGGAATACATGAAACCTAGAATCCACTCTAAAACATTTTCCAGAACAAAAGGACATGTGTTTCCGTGTTGTAAATGTTTAACGAGTGCCCATAACAAGGAATAATAAGTCTATTATGTTTGCTTTTGTGTCTGTAAAAGTTGGGGGTATTGGTTGTAAGCACGAAAACAGATACTGACTGTTGAAGAAAAAAAAAAATACGAGGTCAGGAGTTTGAGACCAACTTGGCCAATATGGTGAAACCCTGTCTTAGTAAAAATAGAAAAATTAGCCAGGCCTGGTGGCACGCACCTGTAGTCCCAGCTACTTGGGAGGCTGAGGCAGAAGAATCGCTTGAACCCGGGAGGCAGAGGTTGCAGTGAGCCAAGATCGCACCACTGCACTCCACCCTGGGCAACAGAGCGAGACTCCGTCTCAAAAAAAAAAAAAAAAAAAAAAAAAAAAAGTTAAGTATTTGAACATAGGGGTGGCTCATAGAATTCCCAGGACACCCGATGGAGTAGGCTTGCAAAACACAACATGTGGCAACTCCAGTGGGAAACGAGGCAGGAAACACTCGTTTCCTGCAGAAAGCAACAATTTGGGCTTCGATACCCTCCCTAGAACACAGGGCAGTGAATCTGAGCAGCATCAGTACCCCACGTTCGGATGAGTCCTGAGCCCCTATTTTTATTCACTGACTTATTCCAAAATCAGTGTCTCTTAAATATATCTGGAAGGCAGCAGCTTGTATCTCCCCCTTCAGCTTCCATAGTGGCAGTCAGGGTACAACTTACTTTCCAAACAGAACACACTGCGACATTCCCTCCAGGCTCGTTGAAGAACTTCAACTGACAAATGTCCCTCCTCGACCAGATGATAGTTTTCTTAAAGGCAGGGTTTAATATACCCTTTTATAAATGTTTCAAGGCCCTGTGTAATACCTGAGTTTATTCCAGATGTAACTAAATATATCCAAGATTGTTTTAAAATAAATTGCTGAAAAAACAAATAAATACAGTTAGTATCTATATCAATATTCTCAGTTGGCAGTTTTGCAATAATGGCCGATAGTTCATTTTTAGTAACACTATTGACATTGCATTTGGATATTAGGGTTTACTAATCATCCGCATGTATACATTGCATATTTTTCTAGACTTTAACTTTATTCAAATCTATTGATTTTTAAACCTGCAACTTATGTCTAGACACAGGTATACCTTTACAAGAACTACCATTTTTTTTGGTAACATACTACCTCCAAAATTTCAAGTAAGAAGTTGATTTTTGTCCATTTTTAAATGGAAAACTTGTAATCAAAATGCCACAAAATTATACTGTGTATCATTTGACCTATAGAAACCAATATTATTACAGGAAGAAAGCAGAGCCAATCTTCTACCTGTGGTCAAATAAGTGGAGGCCCTTTCTAGACTAAGTTCTCATGAGTTTAAAATACCAAGCATAAGTTCTCCAAATTCCTGAAAAGGAAGCCTTGTGTTGTATTGCCCAGCCATATTTGTAAGACATAAAAATAAAACTTGAGAAGAAGCTATGATAACTTACTTTCTTCATTCTTCAAAATTTACATAATCTCAACTGATTTTATGTTTTTATGAAAATGCATTCTTAAGATATATCCTTATTCAATCATGTATTCATTACATCCTTTATGCCAGGTATCCAAAAGTACTTACAGTGACTAAGACCATTATTCTTTGATCAGCTGCCTGAGTAAGACTTTGAGCTCTCCAATATACTCTCAGTGATACTAAGTTTTCTGAGTAACAGCTTTGGATGTGGCTTCAGTTGAGCTGATTTATCCCACACTTTATTTTTATCGTATAATGGTCCTCAGAAGCAAATTTTGATTTTAGCTCACATAAAAAATGTACAAAGAAATGTAATGGCTCAGTAGCTTCTAGAGATAGAGATTACTCTTCTAACCTTTCTGTAATTTTGTATGTCTATTTTATAATTCTTTCAATGTCTAATGAATAGCTATCTTTTTTTGAGACGGAGTCTCGCTCTGTCGCCCAGGCTGGAGTGCAGTGGTGCGACCTCGGCTCACCGCAAGCTGCGTCTTCCAGGTTCACGCCATTCTCCTGCCTCAGCCTCCCGAGTAGCTGGGACTTCAGGCGCCCACCACCATGCCCAGCTAATTTTTTTGTATTTTTAGTAGAGACGGGGTTTCACCGTGTTAGCCAGGGTGGTCTCGATCTCCTGACCTCGTGATCCGCCCGCCTCGGCCTCCCAACGTGCTGGGATTACAGGAGTGAGCCACCGCGCCCGGCCTCCTTAGTTTCTTAAGGTGGAAGCCTAGATTATTGATTTTATATGTTGTTTTCTTTTCCAATAGTGGCACTTAATGCTATAAATTTCACTTTGTTCCACAAGTTTTGGTAAGCTCTATTTTTATTTTCATTTAGTCCAAAATATTTTAAAATTTCTTTTGATATTTCTTCTTTGAGCCATGAATTATTTACAATGTGTTGTTTAATCTCTATATATTTTGGGATTTTTCTACTTTATATCTCTTACAGATTTCTAACTTAATTTCATCATGTTTTAAAAACATTCTTTGTATAATTTCTATTCTTTTAAATTTTTCAGGTGTATTTTATGGCCCAGAATATGGTCTATCTTGTAGAATGTTTCATGTGATCTTAAGAAGAATGTTCATTCTGCTGTTGAGTGTAATATTCTACAAATGTCCATTAGATTAAACTGATTGATACCACCGTTCAGATTATCTATATCCTTTCTGATTTTCCCTCTTCTTGATCTATCACATACTGACAGATCAAGTGATCAAGTCTCGTTAAAGACTGCAAGTAAAATAGTGGATTTTTCTATTTCTCCTTGCAGTTTTGTTAGTTTTTGTCTCATGTATCTTGATACTCTTGTTAGTACATATACTTTCAGAATCGTTAGGTTTTCTTGGAGAATTGACCCCTTTACCACATGTAATGTCCCTTTTATTCTTGATAATCTTTCTTGTTCTGTCTGCTTTTTCTGATATTAACATAACTTTCAGTTTTTTAAAAAATTAACATTAGCATCTCACATCTTTATCCTTTTAATTTTAAATTATCTAAATATTTATATTTAATGTGCCTTTCTTATAGACAATGTATAGTTGCGTCTATTTGTAATTTCCCCACTTTTCTTACTTAAAAATGTTGTAGATATATAGGAGTTGTATATATTTGGGGGGTACATGTGATGTTTTGATACCTGTATACAATATGTAATGATCATATTGGGTAATCGTGATATCTGTCACCTCTAACATTCATCTTTTTTGTGTGTTTAAACCCACCACTTCTAATTGGTACATTTAGATTATTCAAATTTAAGTGATTATTGATATAGTTGGATTAATATCTACTATGTTTGTAACTTTTCTATCCTTGCACTCGTTCTTTCTTTTTTATCCTCCTTTTTCTGTGTTCTCTGATTTTAACTGGGGTTTTTACATGATTTAATTTTCTCTCGTGGCATATCTTTCATTGATCAACCTAGGTTTTTCTCCTTTTCCCCTCTTTTTTTTGGTATTTATTCTATTTAGTGTTATCTGAGCTACCTGAGTTGGTGTCTATCACTAATTTTGGCAAGTTCCCAGACGTTATTACTTCTAACATTCTTTTGCTCCATTCTTTCTTCTTCTTCAATTATTCCATAGTCTTGAATATTCTGGGTTTTTCCCACTCTTTGAATTTTAGTTTGAAAAGTTTCTATTGGCCTAGCTTCAAAGTCATTCATTCTTCCTTCGGGGTTCCAAGTCAACTGATAATTGCATCAAAGATATCCTTCCTTTCTATTACTATGTTTTTTATTGCTACCATTTCTTTTTTATTCCTTCTTAGTGTTTCCATCTTTCTTCTTACATTATCCATCTGTTGTCTATTTTTTTCATGAGAGCTCTTAACATATTAATGATAAGTTCCATGTCTGATAATTCTGACACGTGTCATGTCTCTATCTGGTTCCAATGATTGCTTTATCTCTTCAGACCATGACTTTTCTTGCCTTTTGACGTTCTTTGACATTTTTTTTGAATTTTTTGTTGCAAGCCAGATCTGGTGTGTTATGTAATAGGAACAGGTAAATAAGTCTTTAGCTTGCAGACTTATCTTAATCTGACTAACTATTAGACTGTGTTTAAAGTCTGTTATAACCATAGGTGCTAAATTTCTTCAAATTCCTCTAGTGTCTTTGTTTTGTTTGTTCATGTGTTTTTCCCCTTCTTGAGTTCAGGCTTCCCTAAGTGCTCCTCTTCAGAGAGACTTTCTGTCTTTCAGCTCTTTCCTCTGCAATTCACTGTTACTATACTGGAGCCCTGTTGGTGTAGTACTAAGCTGTGGGAAAGGAGAGTGCTCTGTAATCTTACAGTGAAATCTCAGTCTTTTAGTGGGTCTGTGTCTGGGACATTCACAGAGCTTCTCCAGTGGTATTGCTTCCTCATCCTCAACTCTCTTTCCTGGCTGCAGCATTCCCAATGTATTTCTTTGAAGGCCTGCCCCCTGTTGACTGTTATTTTCCCTCTTTCCTTAAGTGGGACAGGGAGACTTCAGGGGCTGGGATGAGGTTTGGGAATTGTGCTTGGCAGAGTCCTTTCCATCTTTGTTACCAAGAAGGTTCATGGCTTATTTCTCAATGGATGTCCCTCTCTATCTGTTGCCAGAGCCACGAGGAAATTTTTCTTGGATCCTCATAATGAGAACCTTGGAGTTTCCTACTGGAAAAGCCCTTGAATGTGTGGAGTGCCTCAAGAGCACAGCCCCCATGGGTTTCTTGCTCACACCAGTCCACAAACAGATGCCAGCAATTCACCCAACTTACCATATAAAGGCTCATACTAGTTTATGGCTCCAGTGCTTTGACTCCAGATAAATGGCTATTGGTTGCGTATCTCTCTGGATGTATCTGTATCTCCAGATTTTGGGGTGGCAGTTTGCTCAGGACCTTGGTTCTCTAATAGGTCTAATAAGAAAAGTCATTGATTTTCAGCTTTCCAACTTTCCAGCTTTGTCTTGTTATAAGCATGGCAGCAACATCTTCCATGCCTTAACATGATGACACTAAAGGCAGAAGTCGATCTCCATGTATAAACATTTTAACACATATGTTTTTTGTTATCGTGGTTTCTGACCTGTCTCTTTGCCCTGACTTTCTGATACTGCACTAGGGTTCCTGTTGCTGGACTCCATTCCATATGACTTGCTCTCGTCTAGGCTGCTCTTTGGCTCATCTTTATAAATCATGATCCAAAATGAAGCACATATTTATTTTTTAAATAAATATGAAATGAAGTATAGACATCAAACTGAAGATGAGTAGATCATACTGAGTTTCACTGTCTGTGCTTGGATCAACATCAGGCCTTATACAAATATTCAAGTCCAGAGGCAAAAGGTAATAAGGAAAATTTGTAGCACAAGCCACAAGGAGATAACATGTCAAGTCTATGCGATTGGAAATAAACTAAAGATGAACTGCTGGGGATGCTCACTCATCACAGAGCTCAGTCTAAAGCACCAGATTTCACAAGCATTTTTTGGGGGAAATTCTGTTAAAATGAAATATGAGTCACATGGTGGTGTTTCACTCATCATATGTGTTCAATATTAATTCATTTTAAGGTTTAGTTGCACAAAAGGTAAATGAGAATTAGAAGACTCCATGGGTAAGAGGAGCCACAGAAGTAAAGCATTGTCAAGGGTTCTATGTCTATATATTTAGATATTAGGCTTCTGAGAAAAAAACACAATAGGAAGGAAGATGAACACAACAGAGGGCAGAAGGTCTATACGTCCTGAGGCCTTTTATGCAACGTTTGTTTGTGGAATGTTTTTTAAGAATGTGTGAGAGTCATTTTAATGTGAAATAAAGACCTACGTCTACAGACTTGCCTCATAGTTTGTTCACTCCATATGG